ATGGTTGAAGCTGTAAAGCTGGATATACGGAAGTAGCCACAGCGGTCCTTCCCTGATCCCAAGATGTCATTCCCCTCCCCCGCCACCACCATGTCTTCAGGATCCTGGGCCTCAACGCTAATGTACCACTCAGCCCCTAAGGGCATGAAATGGGCTTTCAGACCAGGCTGTGTGGGGATGACCTGAAGAGGAAGGTGGACATGCTTAATAACCACTCCTTGTGGGTGGGTTGCCCTTAATGATTTACACAACGATGGGGCAGTAACTTCTCAACAACCTTGACAGGAAGGTTGCCCAGGACAGGGCAGTGAAGCCCCAGGCAGAGCCAGCGGCAGAACCAGAGAGAGAACACAGGCCTGCCTGTTCTTGCCCCACATGGCTGCTTTTCCAGCCTGAAGCCCTAGAGTGGTGACCCTGGTGGCCCTGAGGTGGGAGGAAGATGGGTCAAGGCCATCTTGGTCCTAAGGGAGGGCTGAGGGGGAAAGCTTGGATCCTAAAGCCCAAAGCTCCCTCCCTGGTATGTTGTGCTGGTGCCAGGAGAAGAACCCGCAGGCCCAGGCAAACTAGGCCACCCAACATTCCCAGGTCCCAAAGAACCCAGTCTCTCAAAACCTTGATTGGGCAGAGGACAGGCCCTAACAGGACCGGTTTTAGCCTTAGGATAAGATCGGAGGCGCAGGGGGCTAGCATTCCCCTTTCTTCCATAACGTGGAGGAGCTGCGGCTCCCCCGCCACCCTGCCCTTGGAGCTCCCTCCCCCGGAGCGCCCAGGCCCGCGGGCCGGGAAAAGCCCTCCCAAATCTGACCTGCGGCCACGGCGTCACCAGAGCCCGGGACTGCAACTTGTCTCCGGCCTGGCTGCCAGCTGGGCCCGCGGAGCCCTCTCTCGTCCGGTGCCTCTGCAGCTCTGCGCCGGGACGGGCGGGGCTGGGGGTGAGGAGGGGAAGGCACGGCCCGGCTCGGCTCAGCCACGGGGCGGGGCGCAGTGGGGCGGGATGGAGTCTGGCGCCTGGGGAGGCGCGGAGGTGCTTCCAGCGGACGGCAGCGCGCGAGGTGAGACGGCGAGGGCTCCCGGGGCGCAGGTAGAGATGTTCCGTCGGTGCCGAAGGCCCGGCTAGTGCGGTTGTGTGGACGGCGAAAAAAGCAAGTCCGCCTTCACAAGTCCCATGGGGCTGGGGAGAGGGTGGGAGGCGGAGAGGGTATGGGGAGGGGAGACTCTCCTCAGATCCTCTCGACACCGTCGGGTCTGGGCTCCAAGTCCAAGGCCATCGATCACCTGCCACCCACAGACCAGGCCAGGCGTCAAAGCAAGTCACCCATCCGACCTAAACCCCTCTAAGACCCCGGAGTCACGTCTCCCTCCGGGGATCCTCGTGAGGTCTTGGGGGTCCCACCGCCCTGCGAGCCGCGCCCGCGCCCCGCCAGACCCGGAACTGCGTCGCTAGGTTTGCGCTGGAGCTGCTGGGATTGCTGGGCAAGACCCCGGTACTACTGTCCTGGCGCACCCAGCCCTTCTCTGTACCAGGCCGGGAGAGGGAGGCGGCGCCGCAGAGCCTCGGGTGCAGTCTGAGAAGTTTGGGAGTGACTTGAAGAGTGACTGGAAGCACCCCAGACCCGGTTTGTCCGGTCACAGCCGGGTCCTTACGTGAGTTAGGAGAGGAGTGGGGGTCGGACGGGAGCCCCACTGAGAGTAAGGGCGCGCGTTTGTTCACAGAACGTCGGGACCTGGTTCCCTCTTTAATCACACCCCCGGGGGCGCTTCGTGTGAGGTTCCACGGGGGAAGGCGAGAGGCGCAGGCTGCCACACACGCACTGTTTGGAAGAGGGGAAGGTAGGGAATAGTGGTCCGGGTGTGGGTGGTGGGCATGCAATAAATGTCTATTGTTGTTGTACAGCATTGCCCCCCCTGCACCACCTCACCAAGATGGCTACTTTGGGACACACATTCCCCTTCTATGCTGGCCCCAAGCCAACCTTCCCGATGGACACCACTTTGGCCAGCATCATCATGATCTTTCTGACTGCACTGGCCACGTTCATCGTCATCCTGCCTGGCATTCGGGGAAAGACGGTGAGAAACCCAGTCCTGGAGACCCCAGCCCATCTTTACTTAACCCACCTACCTTGTGACTCAGAGGCTGTTCTGGCTGCTTCGGGTGGTGACCAGCTTATTCATCGGGGCTGCAATCCTGGGTGAGTGCGAAGTGCAGCTGACTTGGGCTGCTGAGTTCCCATATGTCCAACTCCCCAACCACAGCTGTGAATTTCAGTTCTGAGTGGTCTGTGGGCCAGGTCAGCACCAACACATCATACAAGGCCTTCAGTTCTGAGTGGATCAGCGCTGATATTGGGCTGCAGGTCGGGCTGGGTGGAGTCAACATCACACTCACAGGTGAGGGAGGGCTCTTACCTGTGGTGGGGGGGTTCCTGCTGAGCAGAGCTGCCTTGTGCCCTAGGGACCCCCGTGCAGCAGCTGAATGAGACCATCAATTACAACGAGGAGTTCACCTGGCGCCTGGGTGAGAACTATGCTGAGGAGTATGCAAAGGCTCTGGAGAAGGGGCTGCCAGACCCTGTGTTGTACCTAGCTGAGAAGTTCACTCCAAGAAGCCCATGTGGCCTATACCGCCAGTACCGCCTGGCGGGACACTACACCTCAGCCATGCTATGGTGAGGATGGGAAGGAGACGGGGTGGAGGCCCGGGCCAGTCCTCACTGGGTCCTGGCTCTCCAGGGTGGCATTCCTCTGCTGGCTGCTGGCCAATGTGATGCTCTCCATGCCTGTGCTGGTATATGGTGGCTACATGCTATTGGCCACGGGCATCTTCCAGCTGTTGGCTCTGCTCTTCTTCTCCATGGCCACATCACTCACCTCACCCTGTCCCCTGCACCTGGGCGCTTCTGTGCTGCATACTCACCATGGGCCTGCCTTCTGGATCACATTGACCACAGGTAAGACCCAGCCCTAAAGACAAGCACTAGAATAAGGTGGGACAATTGTTGCCCTCATCTCCAGGACTGCTGTGTGTGCTGCTGGGCCTGGCTATGGCGGTGGCCCACAGGATGCAGCCTCACAGGCTGAAGGCTTTCTTCAACCAGAGTGTGGATGAAGACCCCATGCTGGAGTGGAGTCCTGAGGAAGGTGGACTCCTGAGCCCCCGCTACCGGTCCATGGCTGACAGTCCCAAGTCCCAGGACATTCCCCTGTCAGAGGCTTCCTCCACCAAGGCATACTGTAAGGAGGCACACCCCAAAGATCCTGATTGTGCTTTATAACATTCCTCCCCGTGGAGGCCACCTGGACTTCCAGTCTGGCTCCAAACCTCATTGGCGCCCCATAAAACCAGCAGAACTGCCCTCAGGGTGGCTGTTACCAGACACCCAGCACCAATCTACAGACGGAGTAGAAAAAGGAGGCTCTATATACTGATGTTAAAAAACAAAACAAAACAAAAAGCCCTAAGGGACTGAAGAGATGCTGGGCCTGTCCATAAAGCCTGTTGCCATGATAAGGCCAAGCAGGGGCTAGCTTATCTGCACAGCAACCCAGCCTTTCCGTGCTGCCTTGCCTCTTCAAGATGCTATTCACTGAAACCTAACTTCACCCCCATAACACCAGCAGGGTGGGGGTTACATATGATTCTCCTATGGTTTCCTCTCATCCCTCGGCACCTCTTGTTTTCCTTTTTCCTGGGTTCCTTTTGTTCTTCCTTTACTTCTCCAGCTTGTGTGGCCTTTTGGTACAATGAAAGACAGCACTGGAAAGGAGGGGAAACCAAACTTCTCATCCTAGGTCTAACATTAACCAACTATGCCACATTCTCTTTGAGCTTCAGTTCCCAAATTTGCTACATAAGATTGCAAGACTTGCCAAGAATCTTGGGATTTATCTTTCTATGCCTTGCTGACACCTACCTTGGCCCTCAAACACCACCTCACAAGAAGCCAGGTGGGAAGTTAGGGAATCAACTCCAAAACGCTATTCCTTCCCACCCCACTCAGCTGGGCTAGCTGAGTGGCATCCAGGACGGGGGAGTGGGTGACCTGCCTCATCACTGCCACCTAACGTCCCCCTGGGGTGGTTCAGAAAGATGCTAGCTCTGGTAGGGTCCCTCCGGCCTCACTAGAGGGCGCCCCTATTACTCTGGAGTCGACGCAGAGAATCAGGTTTCACAGCACTGCGGAGAGTGTACTAGGCTGTCTCCAGCCCAGCGAAGCTCATGAGGACGTGCGACCCCGGCGCGGAGAAGCCATGAAAATTAATGGGAAAAACAGTTTTTAAAAAACAAAAGAAAAAAAGGTTTATTTACAGATCGCCCCAGGAGACTTTCCCTGGTGCCTGCGGATGTCCGAGGCCTCGCGCCAGCAGCGCTCAGTGCCCTTCCTGGAGCTCTCCTGGCCCAGGCCTGGCGGGCACTGCTTCCCGGCCTGCGATGTCCCAAGGCGGGGAAGGAGTCCAGATTGGGTCCCCCTCACAGGTTAGTGGTGATACATTTTAAGTCTGGGAGAGCGGCCTGCTTGTGCAGTGGGTCGCCGAGGATAAGAGGTGAGCCCCCTCTCTCCTGGCTGCAGTCCTTGGCGCTTTGGTCCAGAAGGGTGCGAAGAGCGCTGGGCCGAACATACTGGAGACTCACCACGGCCCCTCCGAGGAAGAGGCACAGGACGCCTGTGGCGGTGGGGATCGAAAGAAAGGAGGGCATGTGGAGTCAGGGCTATGTTGCCCAGGCTGGTCTCGAACTCTGGCCTCAAACGACCTTCCTGCCTCGACCTCCCAAAGTGCTGGGATTACAGGCGTGATGCCCGGGCCTTCTTCCATCTTTTGGAGCCTACCCCTTGTGTTACCTCCCGCCACACACCTCTAATCTGAATTACATGAAACACGGCAAGACACCAAACCCTTCTGAGCCCCCCACTTTTCATCTGTAAAATGGTCATAACAGTGCCTGTTTCTGCGAACTATTGAGAGGGGCAAATAGGGTAATAGATGTGAATTCATTCTGTAAACTGGAAAGTGCACACCCGGTGTGAATCCTGTCTCCACCCTTAGC